TCTAAAATATTAGCGCTAAAACACACAAAAATACCCATATTGATGTATCCTGGCTGCTCATAGAAGAGAGTATTCCTGATGGTGCAGCTTGTTAAATGTGGGTGGAGATTCAGGGGGAGCAGTGAGAACATTTCGAAAACCTGACAGTGTCCTGGGCCACCTAAACAGTTTGTGCATTTGAGGATCACTGGGAGCTCTTGAATAATTTTCCACAAGTTTGAGTTTTCTCTAAACTGAATTATCTATATTATTTTTCTTCCCCTTTTTTAATGGATTTGCCCAGGAACTAAAAAGAGAAAACACTCTAATTAGAAAACATAACACATTTAAGTTTGAATGTGAATCTGAGTAGTTAGATCCTTAAGTCAAAGCGATTTGTATTACTGGTGCTGCAATGCAGAAGAAGTCACTCTGACTGTGGAACTCTTCCAAGCTGCAAAATCCCATTCTGTAAAGACATTAGCACATGGAAACTCCTAGGACACAGAACCAGTTTGTAAAGTCAAGTCTATGTGGTTAAGTTGGGGCTGTAGGCAACCAGCTGTCCTGTGCCTGTGTTACTTGCTACAGTTAGAAACAAACTTCATGCCCAAACCAAGGAACCCAGTGTCTTTTCTCTTGCAAAAATCAAAGCATGAACTCATGGGCAAATTTTTAAAAATAACTTTCACTGGATACTTAGTAGAAATTTATCGCGACACGCTACTAACTAACATGATGCCCTCAGCCCAATGGATTCTTATGAAAAGCTGAAGGGATTTTTTAAAATATCTTTCATCAATTGCACAAGATTCTTGAAAACACAAACAAGTATGTGAACCTGGAGGCTGTTTTCCTCCTTTGGAGCTTCAAAGTGCCAAATTCTGTACCATTGTTTTAAGCATTTAATCAAATTTTGAGGACTAACAAACACAATTTGGGAGTCCAACCGCGAGCGGCGGCGGCCAGAGGGCGGTGGATTGGACGCTCCACCAATCACAGGGCAGCGCCGGCTTATATAAGCCCGGGGCCCGAGCATAGCAGCAACGCAAAACCTGCTCTTTAGATTTCGAGCTTATTCTCTTCTAGCAGTTTCTTGCCACCATGTCGGAAACCGCTCCTGCCGAGACAGCCACCCCAGCGCCGGTGGAGAAATCCCCGGCTAAGAAGAAGGCAACTAAGAAGGCTGCCGGCGCCGGCGCTGCTAAGCGCAAAGCGACGGGGCCCCCAGTCTCAGAGCTGATCACCAAGGCTGTGGCTGCTTCTAAGGAGCGCAATGGCCTTTCTTTGGCAGCCCTTAAGAAGGCCTTAGCGGCCGGTGGCTACGACGTGGAGAAGAATAACAGCCGCATTAAGCTGGGCCTCAAGAGCTTGGTGAGCAAGGGCACCCTGGTGCAGACCAAGGGCACTGGTGCTTCTGGCTCCTTTAAACTCAACAAGAAGGCGGCCTCCGGGGAAGCCAAGCCCAAAGCCAAGAAGGCAGGCGCCGCTAAAGCTAAGAAGCCCGCGGGGGCCACGCCTAAGAAGGCCAAGAAGGCTGCAGGGGCGAAAAAGGCAGTGAAGAAGACTCCGAAGAAGGCGAAGAAGCCCGCGGCGGCTGGCGTCAAAAAGGTGGCGAAGAGCCCTAAGAAGGCCAAGGCCGCTGCCAAACCGAAAAAGGCAACCAAGAGTCCTGCCAAGCCCAAGGCAGTTAAGCCGAAGGCGGCAAAGCCCAAAGCCGCTAAGCCCAAAGCAGCAAAACCTAAAGCTGCAAAGGCCAAGAAGGCGGCTGCCAAAAAGAAGTAGGAAGCTGGCGTGTGAAAACCGCAACAAAGCCCCAAAGGCTCTTTTCAGAGCCACCCAGAGACCTCTAAAAAATGGCTGTGCACAACATG